GCTTTGCCCACCCAAAGTGCTGGGATCACAGGCGTGAGCCACCGCGTCCGGCCTATTATCTCTTTATTAAAGGTATTAAGACCGGCCCCGTGCGGCTCATGCCTGTAATCCTAGCACTTTTTGAGGCCCAGGCGGGAGGATCGCTTGAGCTCAGGAGTTCGAGAGCAGCCTGGGCAACATAGCGAGACCTTATCTCTACTAACAAACAAACAAAAATCAGCCGGGCGGAGTGTCCCTTGATTGTGGTCCCAGTTACTCGGAAGGCCGAGGCAGAGAATCGCTTGAGCCCGGGAGTTCGAGGCTGCAGTGAGCCAACATCGCGCCGCTGCACTCTCCAGCCTGGGCAACAAAGTGAGGCTCTGCCTCAAAAAAAACAAAACAAACAAAAAAAAAAAAACACGAAAGGCATAGAGAAGTTAAGTACCTAGTCTGAGATGACACAGCTAGTAAGGCCAAGTCTGTTTAGAAGTCAGGCGGTCTGGCCACACTACTTTTCGCTCACGATCCCGGGTCATGAAATCCAATAACACTGTCACACTCACAATCGAGAAGTCCAGAAAGAACAAATACATGCACATTGTCTCTGACAAAACTGCAAGGTCAGAATCAAACAGCCACGAGAATATAAAACGCGACCATGGTCACACAAAAGGTCGCATATTCGCACGACCTCAGATGTCACTGGACAGGGTCTCTCGCCCTGGAAACCCCACTCCAAATTCCATGGCCGAAGTTTCACACATACAGTCACACTACGTCACTCCTCCCTCTTCTAGCCGCTGTCAGGACCTTAAGGCTCCAGCTGACCCGGCCTTCACTGGCCCTGGAGCTCTCACCACCTTCACCCCGCTGTATTCTAGCCTCAGGTAGAGACCCAAAAAGACGGAACTAAACACACTGAGCCGGGCTTCCTTCACGGACCTTGCGAACCTGCAGCTCCAGCCGACTGTAAGAAGGAAGTGCCTTTTTGCAGGTGGGGTCGGGGAAGTAGGGCCGCGAAGGCCTCTGGGAAATGTAGTTCGGCGCAGGAAGCAGCGGAACGATTCGATTCTTCTCAGCACCAAGTTGCGCTCCCAATCTCTCAGAGCTGGGCTCGCGGGAGGCCGCTCGTGCAAAACCTAGGCTGAGCTCCCCTGCGCGGAGCTGTGAGCCCTGGAACACCGTGGTCTGCTTCTCAGGACGCGCAAACAGTGAAGCCAGTCCCGCCCGGGTGAGCCGCGGGGGCCTCTGGGAAGCGTCGCCCCTGGTGTAACGGACCGAGACTTGTGGCGCTCTCAGCCACCGACAGCGCCGGCCTCAGTGCCGCCTCTGTCCCAGCCCGCGCCGGCTCTGCCACTTTGGCAGCGTTAAGTGTGGAATCGGGGCCTGTGTCCGCGGGCTTGGTGGTGAGTCCTCGGGAAACCGCTAGCTCTGAGCGCCGGACTCTTTGTGCTGGGTGGGAGTGGGGGCCCGCGGTCCTGGTGCCCCAATCTTTGGAGGAGGACGCCGGGCGGGGCGATGCCTGTGCTTGTGGTTCCCTGAGGCAGTGGGAGTGGCGTGTGAAGGACTGTGAGAGTCTGGCGTGAAGTGACTGTCATTTGCCAGACATTCGTCTGGCTGAGTGTGGCCCCGGGATCGTGTCCGTAAGCGGATTTCGTGGAGGCGCTTTCCCTTTTATCTTTCAGTATGAACCTGCGTGCAAACGTGCATGACAGTGGGATCTTGAATGAATGAAAAACTGTGGATACAAGGTAGGGTGTGCTTGTGGGTGTAGATGTGTGAGAGTAGTGTTCTGTTTTCAAATTTCTTTTCCAGAGTTCTTCATATATTAAGGATTCATTCATTCATAGACTCATTTATTGAAGGCTGTCTGTGTAACAGGCACAATCCTAGGTGCTTGGGATATAGCAGTGAACAAGAGACAAACCCCCTACTATCATGGTACTTACATTTTTGTGGGCTGGATAATAAACAAGGTAAGTAAATTAAGTATGAAGTATTTTAAATGTTGTAATGAGGGGACTTTGGGTTTCTCCTTAGGGATGTAAACAGCTGGAAAGAACTTTGCTTCAATCATTACAACAAGGAAACTACAAACTTCTACCGTACAACAAGGAAATGGACAAACTACAAAATAATTTTTCTAGGACCCTTCAGAGAACTGAGGTCACAGGGCAACCAAGTAATCTTAAATCTGGGGAAAGAAAGATGCCAGCTGAGAGAAACAGGACTCAAGCTTTACTTACCTGGGATGGACTCTGCCAGACACCATATAAGCCAGTAAGAAAATACAGCTATCAAGTTTTTAAACACCTATTTTAATGACTTTTATTCTCTTCCCCAGCTCTACTTCTGCAGGCCCCATCCCTTCCCAGAAAGAAGAGGAAATGACTGAGTCCCAGGTAAATGTTAAATAGTGTATTTGTTTCTTGCCACTTCAGATTGAGTGGGAGTGTGTTGTTACAGGGAACAGTAACATTCAAAGATGTGGCTATCGACTTCACTCAGGAGGAGTGGAAGAGATTGGATCCTGCTCAGAGAAAACTGTACCGGAATGTGATGCTAGAAAACTATAACAACTTAATCACAGTAGGTAAGAGTAATTTACTATATAATTCAAACTCTATGCCCAAATCTATGTAACTTCCCTTTGACAGGCTATCCGTTCACCAAACCTGATGTGATTTTCAAATTGGAGCAAGAAGAAGAACCATGGGTGATGGAGGAAGAAGTATTAAGGAGACACTGGCAAGGTTAGTGGAAGGGAACCAGACAGGTGAGGAGATGTAAGTGATATTTATTTGCAATCTGTTTTAGGAGAAATATGGGGAGTTGATGAGCATCAGAAAAACCAGGACAGACTTTTGAGACAAGTTGAAGTTAAATTCCAGAAAACACTGACTGAAGAAAAAGGCAATGAATGTCAAAAGAAATTTGCAAATGTATTTCCTCTGAACTCTGATTTTTTCCCTTCCAGACACAATCTCTATGAGTATGACTTATTTGGAAAGTGTTTAGAACATAATTTTGACTGTCATAATAATGTGAAATGCCTTATGAGAAAGGAGCATTGTGAATATAATGAACCTGTGAAATCATATGGTAATAGCTCATCCCATTTTGTCATTACCCCCTTTAAGTGTAATCATTGTGGAAAAGGCTTCAATCAGACTTTGGACCTCATCAGACATCTGAGAATTCATACTGGAGAGAAGCCCTATGAATGTAGTAACTGTAGAAAAGCCTTCAGTCACAAGGAAAAACTTATTAAACATTATAAAATTCACAGTAGGGAGCAGTCTTACAAATGTAATGAATGTGGTAAAGCTTTCATTAAAATGTCAAATCTCATTAGACATCAAAGAATTCATACTGGAGAGAAGCCCTATGCATGTAAGGAATGTGAGAAGTCCTTCAGCCAGAAATCAAATCTTATTGATCATGAAAAAATTCATACTGGAGAGAAACCTTATGAATGTAATGAGTGTGGAAAAGCATTCAGCCAGAAGCAAAGCCTCATTGCACATCAGAAAGTTCATACTGGGGAGAAACCTTATGCATGTAATGAATGTGGTAAAGCCTTCCCTCGAATTGCATCCCTTGCTCTTCATATGAGAAGTCATACAGGAGAAAAACCTTATAAATGTGATAAATGTGGTAAAGCCTTCTCTCAGTTTTCCATGCTTATTATACATGTTAGAATTCATACAGGTGAAAAACCCTATGAATGTAATGAGTGTGGAAAAGCCTTCTCTCAAAGCTCAGCCCTTACTGTACATATGAGAAGTCACACTGGTGAGAAACCCTATGAATGTAAGGAATGCAGAAAAGCCTTCAGCCACAAGAAAAACTTCATTACACACCAGAAAATTCATACTAGAGAGAAACCTTATGAGTGTAATGAATGTGGGAAAGCTTTTATACAGATGTCAAATCTTGTTAGACACCAGAGAATTCATACTGGGGAAAAACCCTATATATGTAAGGAATGTGGGAAAGCCTTTAGCCAGAAATCAAATCTCATTGCTCATGAAAAAATTCATTCTGGAGAGAAACCCTATGAATGCAATGAATGTGGTAAAGCCTTCAGCCAAAAGCAAAACTTCATTACACATCAAAAAGTTCATACTGGAGAGAAACCTTATGATTGTAATGAATGTGGTAAAGCCTTCTCTCAAATTGCATCCCTTACCCTTCATTTGAGAAGTCATACAGGGGAAAAGCCTTATGAATGTGATAAATGTGGTAAAGCCTTCTCTCAGTGCTCACTGCTTAATTTACATATGAGAAGTCACACAGGTGAGAAGCCCTATGTATGTAATGAATGTGGGAAAGCCTTCTCTCAAAGAACTTCCCTTATTGTGCACATGAGAGGCCATACAGGTGAAAAACCCTATGAATGTAATAAATGTGGAAAAGCCTTCTCCCAAAGCTCATCCCTTACTATACATATACGAGGACATACAGGTGAGAAACCCTTCGACTGTAGTAAATGTGGAAAAGCCTTCTCTCAAATCTCATCTCTTACCCTTCATATGAGAAAACATACAGGTGAGAAGCCCTATCACTGTATTGAGTGTGGCAAGGCTTTCAGCCAAAAGTCGCACCTTGTTAGACACCAGAGAATTCATACTCATTAGAAACCCTATGAATATTGTGAATATGGCAAGGCCATCTGAAGGAATTAACACCTCATTGCACATTACATGATCACTTCCAGAGTAGAAAACTATGAATGTGGGATAGCCTTCTGAAAAAGCCACAAATTTATGAAACATTAGAGAATTCTTCCAAGGTGACAAATTATATAATGAAAAAGCTGTTACCAGAAACTTTCAGCAGACATCTTATTGATAATATTTAATCAGCATTCTCATTGAAATCTGAAACAAGGTATCTTCCATCAGCATAACAACACAACACTTGAGCTCCTAGCCAATGTATTAAGTAAGGAAAACAAGTATCAACGAAGAACTATAAAAATAACTTTTATACAAGAAATAATTAGAAAATGTGTTGATAGAAAACCTAAGAATAAACACAACAATGAGTTAGGTCTTTATCAAGTTATAAAATATGTTGAAAGGCACAAAAGAACACCTGAAAAATGATATTTTGTCTGAAAAGACTTGACATTGTAAAAATATAATTTCTCTCCCAAATCACTAAGTTTAATATACTTCTGAAGTTTACATCAGTTTTATTTTAAGGAACTTCACAAACTTATCCAAAAATTTTATGTGGAAAAGTAAAGAAACACAAATAGCTGAAACAAACTTGACAAAGCAAGTAGAGAAGACACACTCTATTATTAGATATATCATGTACTTATTTAAAGCTGCTGTCATTTAAACAATGTATTACCAAGTGAATAAATCAAGCAGTAGTAAGATAGTGAGCATTCATACAAAAATCCAAGAAGATACAGGAATTCTGTGTATGACAGTGCTATTGAAATCACTGGGGAATGAATGGCTTATTTAATAAATGGAAGGTTCATAGGAGAAAAATTTTAGCTTTCTACTTTATATCATATACAAAAATAAAATCCAACTAAAGACCAGAATATAAAAAGCAAAATTTTAAAACTATGATGAAAGTAGAATCCGTTACTTTAGGGTAACAAGATTTCTTTAAAAAACATGTAAACATGGAATAGTCTGTTGAATTTTGGTGTATTGGCCTCACAGGCACCCACAAATGTACACAAAGAGATATATATCACTGTGTTCCTGAATCATGGTTTGTATTGCCCAAAATTGGATATAACAAATTTTTATCAATTGTGGAATAGATGAATAAGTGTGATCATTTCTGTGATAAAATACAGAATTTAGAAACAAAATCTACCTATAGTTATATGGATAGATTACAATATATAATATTGAGAGAAAAAATTAAAATGCACAAAGGAACACAGTATAACATTTGTATAATTTAATAAGATCTTGCAAAGAACAGTACTGTGTATTGGTCATGGATCCATATATGACTTGGTTGCCTTTTGGGATGTGGGAAAGGTTTGGTGGGAGTTGTTATATTTATCTGTAATATTTCTTTAATAAAAGAGTGAAAGCAAATATGACAGTGGTGACAAATCTGGTTGTCCAAA